AGGGGAAGTCGGGGGGAAGCCAAACTGCTCCCCGCTCCTGCAGCACCGGCCTCGGTCGCGCTGACTCTGGCCTGGTGTCCGTGTCTCTTGCTATCTCTCTTTCTCTCAAGATCTCTGCGCCTGTCTCCATGTCTCTTTCTCTCTGTGCACCTAGGATTTTCCGAGCACCCACCCCGGTGCCCCGCGGGCCCCGGCTGGGGGCAGGGCCCCCAACGAGTGCAGAGACACAATCAGTGGAGCGCTCCCCACCCTCACCCCACCCCCAGCCCCTTTAGACCCACAGCTGATGAGGCACGTGGAGTGGCAGAGATGGAAGAGGGGAGGGAGAGGAATCGTTCCTGGCCGCCTGCCGAGTGCCAGTCCCTGCCCCGGGTGCGTCTCTTCACTCCCACTAAGGAGGAAACGGCTCAGAGAGGGGAAGTGTTTGGCCAAGGTCACCCAGCGAGTAAGTGGGAACCGAGATTCCAAACCCCGTCCCAGAGATGCCAAGGCCTCCTGAGAGACAGAGAAGCAGACAGCAACTGAGAGGCAGAGAGATGGTGACAGACACAAAGAGACAAAAGAGAGAGACAGAGACGGAACAGAGCACACAGAGACAAACGCGGGGTTGCGGAGAGAAACACCTACTCAGACAGGAGAACCAGAGAGACAGTTACAGACTCAGAGATAGAGATGTTGAGAGATAGGGCCAGAAAGACAAAAACAGAGGCAGAGAGAGCGGCCCTTGGCAGCAGGGGTGGGGACACCCCCCCACCCCCCGACCCCGCCTCCTCTCCCCCCACCCCTCCTTTCCTCTCCCTCCCCCGCCGAGGCCTGGCTGCCCCAGGCGCCGCGGGCCGGGAGGGGGCAAGCGGGGCGCGGCGCGGGCGGGGCGCAGGGCAGGCTGCACCTCAGAGCGGCGGGAGCAGCGGCGGGTCCAGGAAACCCCTGGGGCGTACGGGTGGCCCCGGGGGGGCCGGGGGCGGGGAGGCGGGCGGCCGGCACCGCCCCGGCCGACAAAAGTCCCTTCAGTTCAGCCGGCTGCAGGGGAAGTCCCGGCGCCCGGCGAAACCACCCTCCCGTGCAGCCGAGCCCAGCCGCTCTCCGGCCGCCGTCCCCGGCGGCCCCATGCCCCGATGCCCCGCGGGGGCCATGGACGAGGGGCCCGTGGACCTGCGCACCCGGCCCAAGGCCGCCGGACTCCCGGGCGCCGCGCTGCCGCTCCGCAAGCGCCCGCTGCGCGCGCCCTCCCCGGAGCCCGCCGCTCCCCGCGGCGCTGCGGGCCTTGTCGTCCCCCTGGACCCTCTGCGCGGCGGCTGCGACCTGCCGGCGGTCCCCGGGCCCCCCCACGGCCTGGCCCGGCCGGAGGCGCTTTACTACCCCGGTGAGTGGCCCCCGAGGGTCCGGGCCGGGTGGCCCATGTCCCTTCTCTGTCCTCCATTGTCCAGGAGCCTTACTGCCTTTGTACCCCACTCGGGCCATGGGCTCCCCGTTTCCTCTGGTGAACCTGCCTACACCCCTATACCCCATGATGTGCCCCATGGAACACCCCCTTTCTGCTGACATCGCCATGGCCACCCGTGCAGATGAGGACGGAGACACGTGAGTGACAGTCCCCTATTAAGGGGAGGGGTTGCCTGTGATTCCTTCACTCCCCCACCCCCAGGCCTCTCCATATTGCTGTGGTGCAGGGTAACCTGCCAGCTGTGCACCGGCTGGTCAACCTCTTCCAGCAGGGGGGCCGGGAGCTCGACATCTACAACAACCTACGGCAGGTGAGGCTCGGTCTGAGGGAGGAGGGCTGGGGGACACAGGTCCCTCACAGTCACTGTTCCCCAGACACCGCTCCACCTGGCTGTGATCACCACATTACCGTCTGTGGTCCGGCTCCTGGTGACAGCTGGTGCCAGCCCCATGGCGCTGGACCGCCATGGCCAGACGGCCGCTCACCTGGCGTGCGAGCACCGCAGCCCGACCTGCCTGCGAGCCCTGCTGGACAGCGCAGCTCCGGGCACGTTGGACCTGGAGGCCCGCAATTATGACGGTAAGCATTTACCGCGGGGCACCGCTGGGCTGCCTAGGTTTCACCGAGCCCTCCTCTCCCTCAGGGCTCACCGCCCTGCACGTGGCAGTGAACACCGAGTGCCAAGAAACCGTGCAGCTCTTGCTAGAGCGCGGTGCCGACATCGACGCAGTGGTGAGCGTGCACTAGGAGCTGGGAGGGAGCGGGGAGAAACTAAGACCTTCCCTCCCCGCCGCAGGACATTAAGAGCGGCCGCTCCCCGCTCATCCACGCCGTGGAAAACAACAGCCTTAGCATGGTGCAGCTGCTGCTGCAGGTGCGTACAGCCCCCCTGAGCCTCGCGCCCACCGCCCTCCTGACCCGGCCCTCCCGTCCCGCAGCACGGCGCCAACGTGAACGCGCAAATGTACTCCGGCAGCTCCGCCCTGCACTCAGCGTCCGGCCGCGGGCTCCTCCCGCTGGTGCGCACGCTGGTCCGCAGCGGCGCTGACAGCAGCCTCAAGAACTGCCACAACGACACGCCGCTCATGGTGGCGCGCAGCCGCAGGGTGAGCCGGGGCAGCTGTGGACATGCCCCTTGCACACGTGTGTCCGCGGGCTGGTTGCAGGCGAGTGTGCCAGAGCGCAGAGGAGTGAGGGTGTGGCTCTATGGTCACGCCCATCTTCCTACAGGTCATCGACATCCTGAGGGGGAAGGCCACCCGGCCTGCTTCCACCTCCCAGCCAGACCCCTCCCCTGACCGGAGCGCCAACACCTCCCCCGAGAGCAGCAGCCGCCTCAGCTCCAATGGTGAGAAACCGTTCCCAACCTCCAGCCCTGGCCACCCACCCCTCTGTCTCTCTTCCTTCCTCAGGTCTTCTCTCCGCATCACCATCCTCCTCACCCTCCCAGTCTCCCCCCAGGGACCCCCCTGGATTCCCCATGGCTCCTCCCAATTTCTTCCTTCCTTCCCCATCTCCACCCGCCTTCCTGCCCTTTGCTGGGGTCCTCCGAGGCCCTGGCCGGCCGGTGCCCCCCTCCCCAGCTCCAGGAGGCAGCTGAGGGGGATGGGGGGGCAGATCTTGGACTCATGAGGAGGGGCCCCCCTGCCCTGTGGGGTCAACCCTTCTGGAAACTGTGAAGATCTCACTCTGCCCCCCCCCCCCATCTTCGGGACCAGGATTTGCACAGAAGCACATGCACCTACCCATACACCCCCTCTTCTGAGCACAGATGTTCCCCCATCTCGCTCCCTCCCAGGACTCTGACCCCAGCATTCTCAGGCACCAGTCCCTGTCCGGAATGCCACCCACATCTTCCATTTCCATGTCCCCTCCCAGAGCTGGTGGACCCAGGGAACAGCCACTCCCCTCCACTCTCTACCAGATAACTGAGGAGGGGAGAGGTGGGCCGTAACGGGCACGGATCACGATGTAAATTATTAAGCATTTTGGTTGGATTTCTTTTGTAATAAACTATTTTTGTACCATATCCCTTGGGTGCATGGGCCTCTTTCATGAGAT